AGCCTCCTGAGTAGCTGTGAGTATAGGTACATGCCACCATGCCCAGCTAATTTTTCGATGGTTTTTTGTTTGTTTTTTGTAGTGATGAGATTTTCTGATGTTGCTTAGGCTGGTCTCGAAGTCCTGAGCTCAGGTGATCTGGCCAGCTCAGCCTCCCAAAATACTAGGATTACAGGCGTGAGCCTTGGCCTGGTCTGGTTTTTCTTATATAGGGGTCTTATCTATATAAAGACTAAAGTTAATCTGTGCCTTTGTGCGGGTGGGCTAAGAGCATGATGACTTTTATCATTCTATTGATTTAAAGAAAACTATCCTTGACTTACCAGTGTGTAAGGCCATGAAAGCATAATTCTGTTGAAAGCATATATTGTTAATGGGTGTTGGGAACCGTGCACTTTCCGCTGCTGTGGGAGCATGTCCTTGGAGGTACCTTTCATCTGTTTTCTCAACTCCAAACATCTTAGGACCATGGGTTGTGACTGGTAGGACTATGTATCTTGCTGCTTTCAAGACGGAGTATATTTTCACGTGGTTTCACTCTGGCTGTCCTGTTTCCCTAATACTGTCACTTCACCCTCTGTGATTCTGATGCTACAAATGATAGATATCGTTTTAGCATTTTCTTACGGGTCCTAGCGATTCTATTCATTTTTCTTTCAGTCTCTTTCTCTGACTTGTTCACAATGAACAATTTCCTTTTGGGATAGGTTGCTATTTCTGTTTTCGCAGGTGGTTTACCTGTCTTCCCAGCCAGTCACAGTGGTCCTTGTCCCCATGGTGGGTCCGGGGCAAGAGAGGGCCCTGGGTTGGGGGTGGGGTTCAGTTGAAGATGGGGTGAGTTTTGAGGGGAGCACTACTTGAGTCCCAGAGGCATAGGAAACAGCAGAGGGAGGTGGGATTCCCTTATCCTCAATGAGGATGGGCATGGAGGGTTTGGGGCGTGGCGCTGGGAACGGCAGCCCTCCCCAGCCCACAGCCGCGCATGCTCCCTGGGCTCCCGCCTCAGTGCGCATGTTCACTGGGCGTCTTCTGCCCGGCCCCTTCGCCCACGTGAAGAACGCCAGGGAGCTGTGAGGCAGTGCTGTGTGGTTCCTGCCGTCCGGACTCTTTTTCCTCTACTGAGATTCATCTGGTAGGTCTGCAGGCCAGTCATCCCGGGGGCTGGCACGTTCCCAATCACGGTTGTCTGTTTTCAGTGTGAAATATGAGTTGGCGAGGAAGATCGACCTATTATTGGCCTAGACCAAGACCCTATGTACAGCCTCCTGAAATGATTGGGCCTATGCGGGTGAGTGCTTGAACGTTAATTCGATGTTTTCTTTTTTATTTGCACACCCACACGTATTCCCCAGCCCGAGCAGTTCAGTGATGAAGTGGAACCAGCAACACCTGAAGAAGGGGAACCAGCAACTCAACGTCAGGATCCTGCAGCTGCTCAGGAGGGAGAGGATGAGGGAGCATCTGCAGGTCAAGGTGAGGGAAAGGGAAGAAGAACGTCTGCTGGTGCTTAAATTGATACGTATTTTTTATTTTTAAGGGCCGAAGCCTGAAGCTGATAGCCAGGAACAGGGTCACCCACAGACTGGGTGTGAGTGTGAAGATGGTCCTGATGGGCAGGAGATGGACCCGCCAAATCCAGAGGAGGTGAAAACGCCTGAAGAAGGTAGGCAATCCATTAGGCATGCACATTGTAGGTCATGTTCCCAATCGTTGTGTTTCTGTTACAGGTGAAAAGCAATCACAGTGTTAAAAGAAGACACGTTGAAATGATGCAGGCTGCTCCTATGTTGGAAATTTGTTCATTAAAATTCTCCCAATAAAGCTTTACAGCCTTCTGCAAAGAAGTCTTGCGCATCTTTTGTGAAGTTTATTT